TTGAGGCCAGGAGTTTGAGACCAGCCTGGGCAACATAGGGAGACCCCATTTCTAGAAATAAATAAATACATTGGTACTTGGCATTTCAGGTGGGGAACAGCAAACACGTGAAAGCTCTGAGGCAGGAAAGCGAAGTGATTAGTGCTTGCTTGCTCCTGGTTCCTTTATCAGGCCTTAAAGAGATGCAGAGACATCTCAGGTACTCCTTGGCCGAGCTCCTTCAGGGAGGGCCTAAGTTCGCTTCTACTTCACATCTTTAAAAAAAAATTTTTTTTTTGGAGACAGAGTCTCACTCTGTCGCCCAGGCTGGAGTGCACGCAGTGGCACGATCTCGGCTCACTGCAACCTCCACCTCCTGGGTTCAAGCGATTCTCCTGCCTCAGCCTCCCCAGTAGCTGGGACTACAGGTACGCGCCACCACAATCGGCAAAGTTTTTGTATTTTTAGTAGAGACGGGGTTTCATCTTGTTGGCCAGGCTGGTTTCGAACTCCTGACCTCAAGTGATCCACCTGCCTCGGCCTCCCAAAGTGCTGGGATTACAGGTGTGAGCCACCGTGCCCGGCCCTACTTCACTCCTAACGCCCGCCATACGTGCTTCCAAATGTTTGCTGAATGACTACAAGATGAACGAGTGAATGGGATTACGTTTCTTCGAGCGGCAGGCAATCCTATTCCTTGGACCTCAGTTTCCCTTTCTGTAAAGCAAGCCTTTCTCTCGCTCTCTGCCCTAAAAGCCTGAGCTCTGGGTTTGAGATGAGCGCGTCCTGTAGAGCCGACTCCAGGTAGACGTTGAGCTGGGTATTCTAGGAGGCGATGATCGGGCCGGCTCTTTGAGGCGGGTCCTCCCGCGGGACCCCGCAAGCCCAGTCCCAGCACCGCCCCGCCCAACCTCCCTTTGTTCCCTCAGGCCCCGCCCACTCCGCGCAGCTCGCTTCCCATTGGCCGGGGGGCGGGCCCTGGGCGCCCGGCTCCGCTGGGGGCGGGACGGCGGGCGGCGGGCGGGGCCGTGTGCGCCTGCGTGGTGTCTGTCCCGGCCGCAGCCCCACGCCGGCTGCAGCTCCGCGAGCCGAGCCGGATCTCGAGCGGGGTACACGGGCTGAGGCGGCGGCGGCGGCCCCGCCCCGGGGCTCCATTGTTAAGGCGGCTGCGGCTCTGTCGGCTGTTCAGCTGCGCTCCAGTCGGCCCAGGCGCCGCGGCGAGGAGCGAGCGCTGCGAGGTGGCGGCCTGAGGTGAGACGGCGCGACTGGCGGCAGGGTCTCCGAAAAAAAAAAAAAAAAAAAAAACTTTCTGAAGAACACACACTTCCATGTAGAAGTGGTAAAGTGTGAATGTGGTCTTTTTGCTTTTTTGAAGCAAAGATCACTGAGCTGCTAATTCCTAAAACCGCTGATATTTTTGGATGGCAGCTATTGTTCACTGAGCAGAGCTCGCTCTGTCATTCATTAGGTTTCTGTCCTTGAGTCCTGAGAGTTAGTTTTCTCACCTGTAAAATGATAGTATCTACTCTGGAGACATTATTTTAAAAAACTCGAGTGACTTGTTTGGAAAGTTGATTGGCATTGCATGAAACATGTAAGGGAGGCCAGATTTGGTTTCTTTGGGGTGGGGAATAGCTACAGATTTTGAGCACTTACTATGTGTTATGCTGGGGAGTAGACAAAGTTACAGATTATCTTTGGTTAATCCTCATAACCGCTCTTTAAAGTGGAGATTATCCTTTAAGAGCTTTTTTTAAAAAAATCTTTAACAGATAATAATTATACTGATAATGACCGTAGTAATTTATTGGAGACTTCTTACGAGCTAAGGACTGTGCTAAATTTAAATTCTTCACATAATGACATTTAAAGAACTGACCGACAAGCCTCTGATGATCCTCGTTTTTAGAGGTGAGGTAGCACAGCACTGTACTCAAGGCCATGCCTGGCAAGTGCTGGAGCAGAGTTCCAGCCTCAACCCTCCACCACCGAAGTCTGTGTTCATTCGCTGTGTCCAGATCGTTCTATCATCACATCCTCCTGGAGTCTGGATTTCATCCATTCCCTGTGGCAGCCCCAGCCCTGCGAAGCGGGTGTGTGAGACCAACGATGTTCTTAATTTGCTGTCTAATAATACTCTTCCTCTTTTGTTGTCAGCAATGGAAGAGTTAATAGTTGAACTTCGTCTCTTTCTTGAACTCCTGGACCATGAATATCTAACCTCAACTGTCAGGGAGAAAAAGGCAGTGATAACCAACATTCTGCTAAGAATACAGTCATCCAAAGGTGAGTCTCATTCTGACGCCTGCTTTTCCTTCTCCAGTTCTGTGGTTCTGGTTAATTCTTACAGGTTTTGATGTGAAGGACCATGCTCAGAAGCAGGAGACCGCTAACAGCCTGCCAGCCCCTCCTCAGATGCCCCTGCCGGAGATCCCTCAGCCCTGGCTGGTGAGTCAAGGTCCCACCATCTCAGTGGTCATAATTTCTGTGTCACTTTTCCTTTCTTCCTCAGCCTCCTGACAGTGGGCCTCCACCATTGCCAACATCCTCCCTCCCAGAAGGTTATTATGAGGAAGCTGTGCCGCTGAGCCCCGGAAAAGCTCCGGAATACATCACATCAAGTGAGTGGCCAGCCCTGCCCAGCCATGCTGCCCCTTTTTACCAGTGTATGTTTATTTTTTACAGATTATGATTCCGATGCGATGAGCAGCTCTTATGAGTCGTATGATGAAGAGGAGGAGGATGGGAAGGGGAAGAAAACCCGGCACCAGTGGCCCTCCGAGGAGGCCTCCATGGACCTGGTCAAGGACGCCAAAATCTGCGCCTTCCTGCTGCGGAAGAAGCGGTTCGGCCAGTGGACCAAGTTGCTCTGCGTCATCAAAGACACCAAACTGCTGGTAAGACATTTGGAATCGCTTGCATTTTTTGTTAATATCAGTTGATTTGTTGTGTTGAATGCAGTGCTATAAAAGTTCCAAGGACCAGCAGCCTCAGATGGAACTGCCACTCCAAGGCTGTAACATTACGTACATCCCGAAAGACAGCAAAAAGAAGAAGCACGAGCTGAAGATTACTCAGCAGGGCACGGACCCGCTTGTTCTCGCCGTCCAGAGCAAGGAACAGGCCGAGCAGTGGCTGAAGGTAGGTTGTCTGCTGTGTTTCACAGCCATTTCGCATACTCACAAAGTGTCTGTGCTTTTTATAGGTGATCAAAGAAGCCTACAGTGGTTGTAGTGGCCCCGTGGATTCAGAGTGTCCTCCTCCACCAAGCTCCCCGGTGCACAAGGCAGAACTGGAGAAGGTAAGGGCGCTGCTCTTGCTGGGTGGGGACGGGTAAGAATAACTTAATCTTTTTCTCCTTACAGAAACTGTCTTCAGAGAGACCCAGCTCAGATGGGGAGGGTGTTGTGGAAAATGGAATTACCACATGTAATGGAAAGGAGCAAGGTGAGTTCTGCTTGTGCCAAAAACATATATACACATGCTTTTTTGCTGTTGTTACTCTTGACAGTGAAGAGGAAGAAAAGTTCCAAATCAGAGGCCAAGGGCACTGTGTCGAAAGTCACTGGGAAAAAAATCACCAAGATCATCAGTCTGGGAAAGAAAAAGCCGTCCACAGACGAGCAGACCTCCTCAGCTGAGGAAGATGTTCCCACCTGCGGTAAGACTGCGCTTCCCGGAGACGAGCAGCGTGGCGGCTGACCTGTGGCCTTGTGTCTCCGCAGGCTATCTGAACGTGCTCTCCAACAGCCGCTGGCGAGAGCGCTGGTGCCGAGTGAAAGATAACAAGCTCATTTTCCACAAGGACAGGACCGACCTGAAGACCCATATTGTGTCTATTCCGCTCCGTGGCTGCGAGGTGATCCCGGGTTTGGATTCTAAACATCCTCTGACGTTCCGGCTGCTGCGCAACGGCCAGGAGGTTGCAGTATTGGAGGTAGGATATTTCCCAGGGGCTGTACTCCACAGAATACAGCCTACCTTTTTTCCCACTTCAACAGGCATCTTCTTCTGAAGACATGGGCAGGTGGATTGGGATTTTACTCGCAGAGACGGGATCGTCCACAGACCCGGAGGCTCTGCACTATGACTACATTGATGTGGAGATGTCTGCAAGTGTCATTCAGACAGCCAAACAGACCTTCTGGTAAGACCCACTGCCATGTGAAATGGCACCACTTATGGATTTTAACGCATTTCCTTTCTTTCAGTTTCATGAACAGGCGTGTTATATCTGCTAACCCATATCTAGGGGGCACCTCCAACGGCTATGCCCACCCCAGCGGGACGGCACTTCATTATGACGATGTCCCGTGCATCAACGGCTCGGTGAGTGCCCTTTTTTTGGAGTAATGGTTGGTTTTTTAATGTTCTTATATGTTTATTTCAACAGCTCAAGGGTAAAAAGCCCCCCGTGGCGTCTAATGGGGTCACAGGAAAAGGGAAGACTCTGAGCAGTCAGCCAAAGAAAGCGGATCCCGCGGCTGTTGTGAAAAGGACGGGTTCGAGTAAGTATACCATCGGATGTCTTGCATTCCGGATTTTTAATTGCTGCTTTTTTTTCTTCTCAAGATGCTGCCCAGTACAAGTATGGCAAGAACCGGGTAGAAGCAGATGCCAAGCGGCTACAGACCAAAGAGGAGGAGCTGCTGAAGAGGAAAGAGGCCCTGCGGAATAGGCTGGCCCAGCTCCGCAAGGAAAGAAAAGACCTTCGAGCGGCTATTGAAGTGAACGCCGGTATGAAGGGTGTGGGTGACTGCCCAGGGTGCCGCGGGAGTAACGGCGTTTCTGGGAATTCCAGGCAGGAAGCCGCAGGCGATCCTGGAGGAGAAGCTGAAGCAGCTGGAGGAGGAGTGCCGGCAGAAGGAGGCGGAGCGTGTCAGCCTGGAGCTGGAGCTGACGGAGGTCAAGGAGAGCCTGAAGAAAGCGCTGGCGGGCGGAGTCACCCTGGGGCTGGCCATCGAGCCCAAGTCAGGGACATCGAGTCCACAGGTGTGTGTCCTTCTGGCTCACCTCGGAGGCTGCTCATCACATGGGGTTCTCTCTCTCCGTTAAGTCTCCAGTGTTCCGGCACCGGACCCTGGAAAACTCGCCCATCTCCAGCTGTGACACCAGTGACACCGAGGGCCCCGTGCCGGTGAACAGCGCGGCCGTCTTGAAGAAGAGCCAGGCTGCCCCGGGCAGCTCCCCCTGCCGAGGGCATGTGCTGCGGAAGGCCAAGGTAAGCCCTGATGTCCGGGGGTGTCTGGGTGTCTGTCCACTTACAAGACTCTCCTTTCCTCTAGGAATGGGAATTGAAGAACGGGACCTAGGGGACAGCAGCACCACTCCAGCCTCAGAGACTGCACACCCCCTTGCCTGTATCCTCATCTGTGTGACGGCAGGAAGCTCTGCCCAGAGTGGCCTCAGCTGCACGACTCCAGAGGCTCCACGACTGAGCTCTGAGGCCAGTGCCTGTCCCCCAGGCCCACTTGTATTCTTTCTACTGTAAAATGGCGCCTTTAAAAAAGATGTAAGACTTTGGTTCCCAACTTTGTTAAAAAACAAAAAAAGTGATGGAAAGGTGTTTGAAAGGATGCTATCAGGCGAAGTGACATCTTTCTAACCAGATAGGCCATTGCTTTCACCGATTCCAACCCAGCCCTGGACTGAGGATGGATGGTTCCATGAGCCCCCAGATGAAAACCTGGATTCGACAGGGAAGAGCTTGGATCCCCGGCTGCCCCGGGCATGAGTGTGGCTGGCCATGGGCACTGGGCTCGCCTTGCACGCCCACCAGGAGGGCCAGGGGCATACGCAGTCCTGACGTGGACTTTGTGTCTTGGCGTACCCTCTCCACGTGCCCGTCCCCCTCGTCATCAGAGGTAAAGGCATGAGAAAATCGCGCTGTGAAACGTTTTTTACCTTTTATTATTATTTTTTGGACAGATGCTTTTGTCACCAAGACATGAAAAGCTGCCATTCTTCTTAACCTGTTTTTTAGGAATGTCTTTTTACTGTGTGTCACACTTAGATCAAGGAGTTTTCAGAGGTTCCTTATTTTATTAATTAATTATTTGTGCTGCTTTTGACAGGTAGCAGAGGGTTTTAATACTTCACTAACAGTACACCCTCCTCCCCCTTGGGCTAGCATCCCCAGCCCTTAATCCACGTCGGAGCCGGCAGGTGCTTCTCACACCAGGAGCCTCTGGGGGCAGGGGCTGGCTCCTCGCCGCTGTACAGGACGTTTACTGCTGCTTGGGGCCAGGGCAGTCCTTTGAAAGGGAAGCAAGTTCCGGAATTTGTTCGCTCATGGAACTATAACACCTTAGAGCAAGAGGCAGGAATTCCAGGGCCTCCTGCCCCTCCCCTTCCTCCAGCTTGTCAAGTTAAACCACTAATGTGTTGGTGGGCCTGGCCGTGCTGCCTCTCCTGAGTAGGGTGGGTGCAAGTAGGGCCTCTTTCCCAGCTTTCTTGCTTGCCTTCTGTGCAATATTTCTTGGAGAATTTGGATGCCTAAGGCATAAAGGAAAAAAACAGAGTTCATAGTTTGAGCTGGTATTTACCCCCTGGGTTTAAAAATCAGATTAACTTCTTGGTCTCCCGGAGGCTGCTGTCAGGAATTCTCCAGTACGGGAAGATGCAGTCACTTATGACGAAATAAGTCACCCCTGAACGCCTCCGCAGGCAGATTCATGGAGACCAGTCCCAGTAGCAACCGCCCCTTCCCCAAGCATAGAATACAGAGGTGCCATACTTGGTGTAAGCCTTCCTTCTGTCCACTGTCCAGAATGTCCTTTTTCACACAGAGGAAGAGATGGCGGGAAAACACTGACTGACTCCTTGGGTTTCCCCCAGACATACTTTCAGAGCGCTAGCTGTGTGGTGCACGGGACTTTACAGTTAGGATTCATGTTTAAGGTGGTGGCGCTTGAGGCCTGCAAGGGCCACGTTGGATTACTGAAGCGGAAAGCGGTCTCCCATGTATAAGAAAAAGTTTTACAACACGAATTGGAAGCTGCTTGAGTCCACCTGAACTTGAATTGATTGCAAAGCCATCTGCTGGGAACGGTTTTGGGTTCCTGAGCCATCAGCCAGCCTTTCTTTCCCCTCTGATGCACGTTCCTCCCGGCCTAGTCCGTGGAGGCCCATCACACCAGCATCCGTGACGCCAGCTTCCCACTAGGACATCCAGGCAGGTCGGGCGGGGACGCCACACACCTCAGGGCCGTCCGCTGCATTGCCATAGAGGAGCCCTCCCTCCAGTGGTCACTTCCCACCATTGCAGGCAGACTTCCCACCATTGCAGGCAGCTGGGCCCACTTCATATCACACAAAATGAATTTTCTATAAAGGGAAAAAAGTTTGCTCCTCCATAGATTTTTGCTGCCTTCGGGTCAAATAGTTTCCCTGGTTGACACTCTTGGGCCACTCTGATTGGCAGCCTGCTTTGCCAAAGAGAACTGTGTGAGGTTTTGGTGGTTAGTAAGAGAAGGGGGAGATGGCCAGCCTGAAGTCACGGTCCTGGCCCAGCACAGGTGGGCAGCAGCGAGCTGGCAGGTGAAGTGTGAGCAGCACGCAAAGTGTCACGTGGGCCTTAGCCGTCACCCACCAGCTTCCTCACCAGGCAAGGAGGCCCCGGAGCCTTAGCAGGGACTTGCCCAACGGCACAGCTGATTGGTGCTCGACTCCCAGCATGCATATTTTGTTGTAAAAACCCAGGTTTGTAATTCACATCCACAACCCTAAGCCTTTTAAAGCGGAGGCAAACGTTAACAAACCCCATCGTGGTCCATGGAGCCTTTCAAAATGGGTGCCCTGGAGGGGCCTGACAGTGGGTTCCTTCCATGGCGGATACTCCCTTGAAATTTCACATTCCATCAAAGTTTAAAGCATTTACTTCAGAATAAGTTATTTATGTGTATATGTTCAATAAATATAGTTTTTAATTTATATCTGTACATATTAGACACACGCGAGCCATCTTGCCAGAATTCTGACAGTGATGTCATTTTATTCCCCTCCCAAAACATGCCCCAGGAACAAGCACCCCTTGCCTCTGTGGCAGCTGCGAGTGTGTCTGATTTCATAACGAAGCCAGGCTGAGGGCAAGAGGCCCGACAGGCAGGCCAGGGTCCCCGGAGAAGCCGGATTTCTTCGCAATGTCACTGGTACTTAGCAGATGGTCGTGTTCACAGGGGCTAGCCACCTGTACTACGGTGCCGACCGCAATGCGAGGAATGTGGTGGCCACGCGATGGAGCTGGCCGGAGGACAGGTCAGGTGAGGGGGCCGACCCCTGCGGGGCTCAGGGCTCCTTCCATTCTAACCTTGAGCCACAGTGTCACTCTTCAGGGCTCTGCTCCTGGCTCTATTTTGTTAAGGTGTCATCAGCCTTCAACCTCCATTTATATATTTTTATAATGTTAAGCCACTGACCAACTTTTTCATAGAAACAACTATCAGATTCGAGGGCTCCCTTTGTCCCCCTGACCTGGGCACAGGCATGGGCGATGGCTCCCTCTTCCCAGAATCTGCGGGGAACTGGGGCAAGGCCCATCTGTCTGCAAGGCTGGTAGCTCTCTCCCTCGGCTTCCAGAGTCCACGGCAGTTGCAAGGTAACCAGTGTGGATCTGCTGAGTCACCCCAGGCACCAGACTTACCCCAGGAGCATGGGCCACTGTCCATGGGGCCTTCCTTGAGACCTTCCCTTGGGGCTGGCGGGCGGCGGCTTACCAGCTGGGTCAGTCCCATCTCGCCCCTCTGTGCCTATGCCCTGGCGTTGCCAGGCTTAACCTTCCCCTGTATCTTACTCATCCCAGAATTATTACTGGCCATTTCTAAATAGACAAAAACTACCCTAAAATGTGGAGATTTACTCCTTTTGAAAAGTCTGTTTCAAAAAGTGTGGCCTCAGCTCTGGAGGCCACCCCCAGGAAGGAGTTTGAGGTTCATTGTCATTATGGCCACAGTTTGGTGCTTGTGCACGGGACTCAAAGGGCAGCGTCGAAGCTGGGGTTAGGTGTAGGGTTGTGAGCAAAGCTCCCCTGTTTGTGGCCACACCTTCCCTTTCCAAAAAGGCTATTAATTCTACTCACCCACTATTTGGGGGGATGTAAATTTTGCCCACAGACTTTGCCACCCAGGTGAGGTGCTGTGTTCATGCACGGAACTGATGTCATTAGACACCATCCAAGGATGGGCAGCCTGCAGTGTGGCCGGCGACTGCCATCCAGAGAAAAGGCACCTTGTGCCACAGGGCGGGGCCGACACCCTGAGCTCACAGGTGGCCCCTGCATTCAGGTGGATGTCCATCCTTGAAACAGCCTCTTCTGGGAACACAGCACTGGAGGTCTCCAGGCATCAGGGTTGGCCGGCAGGGTGCCCTGCAGCTTACATAAAGGTCGTGGCAATGTTTCAATGTTAAACTAAACTATTGCCTTCCTCTTACTTTTCCTAAAATGATTTTCTAATGGGAACAGTCACTTCAAGTTCATGACATAGTTTGAAGGAGGATAATTCATTTTTTCCTGGTTGTCACTGTCTTCTTATCCCCTTGGTGGGCTGGGTTCATACTGTGAAATAAACTAAAATGAAACCAAAACGTTCCTGCCGTAAATACGTGGCACAGCACTGCAGAAAAAGCAGTCACCTCTATTCGTGAGTCCCCAAGCCATAGCAGGGCGTCTGTAAAAGAAGGGAAACTGCACCCAGGAAGTGGTGGGCGTCAGACGCATCCTTTCGCCCGTAGTTCATGAAATAGTTCCGGCTTTGGTCTTCCAGAAAATCTCAACTTCACCGTGCACAAGTGTTACCGGGTCTTTTTAGTGTAGCCATGGAAGATACTTTCAAAAGGACATCTTCAGATCATAAGTCTTAGGACCAAAGGTGTTTTTAATGAGATAATCTTTTTGATTTTCTAACAAGAAAGGAAATATTCACTTTACATTTTAACATCAACTTTTAAGTGATATTCAGAATTAATTGACCATGGTGATACGTTGTAAAATGTTTTCATATTAAGAATGTAATTATTTCCTTATTGTATTTTTTAAAAGCTAAAGTCATATTTAAAATTCTCTTTGAAAGAAACAGGCAAAGAAACAGCAAAGATTTTTTTAAATTAAATATGTTAGTAGTGCCCACTTCAAATGACTGTAAATATATTTTCACTGTTTCTCAATGTATTTAATTCATAAAGTAAAAATTTTATGAAAAGAAACTTGCAAGGAAAATCCTAGTTTTCAGTCCACTCGCCCCACTTTGTAGTAGCTTCACTGAATTTCCTGCTTTCCTGGTTGAATTTTCTACTGTTTCACGTGGTGTAACCCTAGACTGGCGCCCTTGGCGTGCCCCTTTGTGTATGAATAAACTTCTCTCCCCCAGCCCCGGTGTCTTCACTGCCCTTGGTGTGTGCT